GCCAGGTTGGTCTCAAACTCCTGATCTCAAGTGATCTGCCTGCCTCGGTCTCCCAAATTACTGGAATTATAGGCATGAGCCACTGCGCCCGCCTGGTGGTGAAACTTTTTTTTTGAGACAGTTTCATTCTGTTGTCCAGTCTAGAGTACAGTGGCGGTATCTCAGCTCACTGCAGCCTCCACCTCCTGGGTAAAAATGATTCTCCTGTCTCAGCCTCCCAAGTAGCTAGGATTACAGGTGCATGCCATTACTGCTGGCTAACTTGTGTATTTTTAGTAGAGACGAGGTTTCACCATGTTGGCCAGGCTGGTCTCAAACTCCTGACCTCAGGTGATCCACTCGCCTTGGCCTCCCAAAGTGTTGGGATTATAGGCGTGAGCCACTGCACCCGGCCGAAACTGTTTTTAATGAACTGAGAGACCTTAACTATCAGGCATATTATTAACTAAATGCAGGAGTTCTCAAAATGTGGATTTCTGGGAACCTAGAACAAATTCTTAGGCCCCACTCCAGACCTACTGAGTCAAAAACTCGGGGGGTAGGCCCAGGAATCTGTTCTAGCAGATGCTCCAGGTAATTTCCATACACACTCAAGTTTGAGAACCACTGAAATAGAATGACTTGTAAATTTCCCTAAGTAGATAATTTAATCAGGGATTTTAATATTTGGTTTAATTCATCAACATGGACGGGTTAAATAGGAATCTCAACCAATTAAGGCCACGTCTTCACCTGGAGATTTAATTAGTTACTTTCTTTAACGAAAACCAAGAGTGGCTGGGTGCACTTTGGGAGGCCGAGGCAGGTGGATCACTTGAGATCAGGAGTTTGAGACCAGCCTGGTCCGAGGTGGGTGGATCACTTGAGGTCAGGAGTTTGAGACCAGATGGTGAAACCCTGTCTCGACTGAAAATACAAAAATTAGCCAGTCGTGGTGGTGGGTGCCTGTAGTCCCAGCTACTTGGGAGGCTGAGGCACCAGGATCGCTTGAACCCAGGGGACAGAGTTTGCAGTGAGCCAAGATTGCACCACTGCATTCCAGCCTGGGCAACAGAGCAAGACCCCATCTCAAAAAAAGAAAAAAGAAAAAGAGGAAGGATGGCTTACTGTACAATGCCATTTGTACTAAAATAATACCTGGATAATATAATGAGTGATATTAGTTAACTAGGCAGCTGCATTCATTAATGAGCTTAATTTCACCATGATGGTTTACATTTCAGCTAGACAAGTTACTACTGAACTGGCTGGAGAATGATGGCAGAGGGTGAGAGTGAGAGTTGGTATAGGAAGAATTTGAAAAATGATTTTTATTTTTTATTTTTTGAGATGGAGTCTTGCTTTGTCGCCCAGGCTGGAGTGCAATGGCGCAATCTTGGCTCACTGCAACCTCTGCCTCCCGGGTTCAAGCGATTCTCCTGCCTCAGCCTCCCGAGTAGCTGGGATTACAGGTGCACACCACCATGCCCGGCTAATTTTTGTATTTTTTTAGTAGAGACGGGGTTTCACCATGTTGGCCAGGATGGTCTCGATCTCCTGACCTGGTGATCCGCCCACCTCGGCCTCCCAAAGTGCTGGGATTACAGGCGTGAGCCACTGCACCCAGCCGAAAAATGATTTAATAAGCAATGTTAAGAAATCAGATTGGTTAAGAGGGAAGGGTTTAATGAGGCCCCAAAGTATCTATTCCCATGCACCCTATGCCTGGAGAAAGCTGGGATGTTCTACTCCAAGCTCTGTTGTCTTTTCTCTTTGGAATAACTGGGGAGGTGTTTCTCTGGGTCTTCCTTCTGCCCCCAGGATCCTGTGCTCTCTGGGTGTCCCAGCCCCCTGAGATTCGTACCCTGGAAGGATCCTCTGCCTTCCTGCCCTGCTCCTTCAATGCCAGCCAAGGGAGACTGGCCATTGGCTCCGTCACGTGGTTCCGAGATGAGGTGGTTCCAGGGAAGGAGGTGAGGAATGGAACCCCAGAGTTCAGGGGCCGCCTGGCCCCACTTGCTTCTTCCCGTTTCCTCCATGACCACCAGGCTGAGCTGCACATCCGGGACGTGCGAGGCCATGACGCCAGCATCTACGTGTGCAGAGTGGAGGTGCTGGGCCTTGGTGTCGGGACAGGGAATGGGACTCGGCTGGTGGTGGAGAAAGGTGAGATGCTGGGAGGTGGTGTCTCCTCCTGGTCCCCAACCCCCGTCTCCATTGCCCCATGCAGAACATCCTCAGCTAGGGGCTGGTACAGTCCTCCTCCTTCGGGCTGGATTCTATGCTGTCAGCTTTCTCTCTGTGGCCGTGGGCAGCACCGTCTATTACCAGGGCAAATGTGAGTAATGGAGCCAGGGGCAATAGTGGACGGAGTCTCAAGTGTTTTCTTCTCCATTCTCCAGATGCCAAATCTACTCTCTCCGGATTCCCCCAACTCTGAACTTTCCCTTCCACCAGGTCTGACCTGGAAAGGTCCAAGAAGGCAGCTGCCGGCTGTGGTCCCAGCGCCCCTCCCACCACCATGTGGGAGCTCAGCACATCTGCTTCCCCCAGTCCCAGGAGGCTGAGCCTGATTGTCCTGAGAAATGGGAAGGATCAGATATGACTCCTCCTTGGCAACTGCCCTTTCCTGCCAGGCCCACACATACCCTCTTCTGGCTGTTAGGGGAGCTTGGGTCCCTGAACACTGTCATTCACCCAATAAATTACTATTTGACCCCAGAGTGGGTGGAAGGGTGAGCCATGTGTTTTTTTTATTTTAATTTTTAAAA